CGTGAGCCAGGATCACACCGCTGCACTCCAGCCTGGGCAACTGAGGGAGAGTCTGTCTCAAAAAAAATAATAATATAATAATTATGGATGAGGCAAGGTGCAGCGGCTCATGCCTGTAATCTCATGCCTGTAATCCGAGGCGGGCAGATCACTTGAGGTTAGGAGTTCAAGACCAGCCTGGCCAACATGGCGAAACTTCATCTCTACTAAAAATACAAAAATTACCTGGGCGTGGTGGCACATGCCTATAATCCCAGCTACTTGGTGGCTGAGGCAGGAGAACTTCGTGAACCTGGAAGGTGGAGGTTGCAGTGAGCCCAGATTGTGCCACTGCACTCCAGCCTGGATGACAGAGCAAAACTGTGTCTCGAAAAAAAAAAAAAAGAAAAAAAAAAGAAAAAAGAATTATGGATGGTGGTAATGTTTCAGCAGCCAAAAAATTTTACTTTTTATTTGGTCACACAATATAAACACCTTTGCATTTTTAGTACAAAAATACAAAGTTTTCACCACATTGGCCAGGCTCATCTCGAACTCCTGACCTCAGGTGATCCACCTACCTCGGCCTCCCAAAGTGCTGGGATTACAGGTGTGAGCCTTGTAGTCACCAGATAAGTAGCTATAAATGGTAACCATTTACATTAGTTTTTGTAAACAGTTATTTTACAGATGCAGGTAATCCTCAGATGAAATGGCCCAGATCTCTGAGGGTGAGTAGGTGGATCATTTTTTTCGGGGGGTGCGGGGGACAGAGTCTCACTCTATCGCCCAGGCTGGGGTGTAGTGGCACAATCTCAGCTCACTGCAACCTCCGCCTCCCAAGTTCAAGCAATTCTCCTGCCTCAGCCTCCCGAGTAGCTGAGATGATAGGCGTGTGCCACCATGCCCAGCTAATTTTTGTACTTTTAGTAAAGACGGGGTTTCACCATATTGGCCAGGCTGGTCTCAAACTCCTGACCTCGTGATCTGCCCGCCTCGGCCTCTCAAAGTGCTAGGATTACAGGCGTGAGCCACTGTGCCTGGCCTTTTTTTTTTTTTTTTTTTTTTTCTGTAGAGACAGGGTCTCACTATGTTGCCCAGGCTGGGTTCGAACTCCTGGACTTGAGCAGCGCTCCTGCCTTGGCCTCGTGCAGTGCTGGGATTACAGGTGTGAGCCATGGTGCCCAGCTGATAGAGCATTTTTTTTTTTAAGACAGTCTCACTCTGTCACCTAGGCTGGAGTGCAGTGGCACAATCTCGGCTCACTGTAGCCTCTGCCTCCCTGCAGCCTCCACCTCCCGGCTTCAAGCAGTTCTCACGCCTCAGCCCTCCAAGTAACTGAGATTACAGGTGTGTGCCACCACGCCTGCTAATTTTTGTAGTTTTAGTAGAGACAGGGTTTCACTATGTTGGCCAAGCTGGTCTTGAACTCCCAGCCTCAAGTGATCCACCCACGTTGGCCTCCCAAAGCTCTGGGATTACAGATGTGAGCCACTGCGCCCTGCTGGAGTATTTTCGATCCAAGAGAACATCGTGGACATTATGTAGCAGCTTCCAGCCTTCTTTCTCATAGAAACAAAGGCAGAGAAGCAGCACCCAGACTTTGGGTAAGCAAACTGTAAGACAGCAGTTGTGAGACGAGGCTATTTTTATTTCTAAATCTGTACTTAGCGTGAATGCTGATGGGATTTGCCGGGGGATGTTACTGTGGTGAGGACCAGGCCCCTGCAGGTGTGCCCAACTCTGGATGGCTCCCTGCCTTCACTGAGTCCATCGTGTGCTTCTCTGCCTGGTCTGTTTTTCCGAGTCTTCGTCTTTGCCTGTCGACACCCCGTGACTGCTGGCATCATGCCTTCTTGTGGAAGCCACCATCGTCCTTGCTAACTGAGGGTTGTGGAGTTGTGTAATTCAGCTTGATGCAGGGAGGAGGTGTATTCCCATGTGTGGGCACTGTCATCACCCACACAGGGAGGTGAGCCCACCTCACAGAAGGAACACAGCCTGGCCAGGGGGCAGTCTGAGCCTGCGTGGGCTCTGCTGCATTCTGTGTGGCTCGGCTCTCGGCACGCCTTGACTCAAGACTGCATGGATTCAGGGGCCCCTTCCTGGCTCAGAGGTGACCCCAGAGCTGAGGAGAACCTAGAGACATGGTGGCTGGGGCTGGGCCAGCGCCTGGAGAGAGTCTGAAGCTGCCCTCACAGGGATTGGGGAGGTGACCGAGGTGGGGTGCCTGTCCCCCTTCCCACCCCTCCCAGGCCTCATTGGTGTCCACCAGGCACCTTCCACGTGTCTATTTCCCGTATTCTTGAGAACCTCTCCGTGAGGTTAGTGTTGGGTTTGCATGTCTGTAATTGAGGGAAGATTTTGAGCCTGGGAGAGTTTTTGGGGGAGGTCCCCAGACCATTACTGGTGCAGAGTGGAGCCCCTGCTGCTCTGGCTTCTGATCCTGGTGTGTGCTCGCTCTAAGCTGCCCTGGGCTGACAGTGCCCTGCACCAGCCGCACTGCCCTCTCTGGGCTGCAAGCCGAGGATCCCCATCTGAGAAACAAGCAGCGGGTCCAGAGAGTTCCCCGCCTGGCTTCCAGCCCTGATTGGTGGCTTCTCCGAGGCTGCAAGGCGGTGGTAATCACGAGAGCCACGTCGTTGGTGGGTGTTCCCATGTTGCAGGTACCGTCCTGGTACTTAGTATCTGTTAACACACAAATTCACGAGGAATGCTCCCAAAGCACAGAGAGGTTAAATTACTCAGTCTAAGGTCACGCAGCAGTAAGTAATGGAGCTGGAATTTGAGCTCTAACAGTCTGCTCCGGAGCTCGGGCCTTGCTGCTGGCGTCAGGCCATGCACAGAGAGCTGATGGAAGCAGGAGGAGCTGATGTGAAGTTATGCGACACACATGGCCTTTTAGGTGAGCTCGGGCCACCCGGGGGGATTTGTGTCCAATCAGCAGGGGAGTTTCTAGTGTGCCAGGCAAGACACGCAGGAGATCGTGAGGCTGAATGGGCCTCGCGCAGGTCAGCTGTTTGAATTTTGGACTGTAAATGGTGGTGTGGCACCACGCTGCGGTCAGATGATGGTCTCTGTGTTGCACACAAACCATAGGTTCTGGGCCAGGCATGGTCTATGCTGCAGAAGCTTAGGCTGCAGTGGCCTCCTCAAGGCCTTTCTGTGGGTGGATATGGCACAGGCGGCAACTGGGGCCGATGCAGCGTGGACCGAGATGGGTCTGGGTTAGTGCCAGCCTCCCACTGCTGCCTGTGAGGCCTCGAGCCTGCTCTCTGGCCCTCGGTGGCCTACATTCCAGTTGGGAGAAAGCAAATGTGGTGCACACAGTGTGCACCTGGTCTCTAAGACGGCCAGATGTCAGCAGGGCACCCGCTAGGAGGCAGCACTGTGGATGAGAGGCAAGAGCGGTGGAGTGGTCAGGGAGGTCTGAGTGAAGCAAGGGCATGAGCTAGGGATGTCCAGGCGGGGGGGCAGGTGTGAGGCTCTGGGCTTGGAGCCTGCTGGTGCCGGACAGAGTGGGCAGGTGGGTAGAGGAGGAGGAGATGGGCCTTGGCCCTTATTCTTTGGATTTTGTTGTTTTGCTCTGGTGCCTGCGGGCAGCTAGTGTAGAGGTCTGAGGTCAGCGAGCACCCTTACTGATTTGCAGGACTTGTTCAAGAGCCACGGATCTTTCCAGAAAGTCACTTGTTGGAGGAGAGGACCTCCAAAGTCAACAAAGTCTCTGCTCTGCACTCCATTCCCCCACGAAGTGCCAAAGCAATGCACCCTACCTCCCCAAGTCTCTGGGAGTGGGCCTGGGAGACCCACCCAGGGATCCAGCCTTTGCTGATTGTGTTTGTGTCTGACTTGCCTGCCTTTCTGTGGGGATCGCCCGCCCATGCTCCTGTCCGACGTGGTGTGGGGCTGAGGGGGCTGCACACTGTCCTGGCCTCCCTTCCGAAGGGCTCCCCAGCGGGCAGTGCAAAACGTCAGGAAGTAGGTGGGATTGTGTGTGGTTGTGACATGGCATGGCACGGGGCATGTGGGTTTTGCTGCTGTTGGTGTTCGGTGCTGAGCTGTCAAAGGCTAGTGCTGGCTCTTACTACTGTTTTCCACTCTTCCCTTTTCAAGGAATGTTCCATTTGGCTGCTGCACTCCCATCCACCCTGTGTACACATCCTCCAGAGGCGATCACCTCGGCTGTTGGGCTCTGAGGCCCGAGTGCCTTCGCATAGTGTCGAGAGCGCCATGGACCTCTACCTCTGTGGGTTTTGTGGCTGTGGGACCTCAGTGCCTTCCTGTGCGTGGCTGGCACTCTTCGCGCCCTGTTCGCGATGACTCGGTAGTAGAGAAGTCCCTCAAGTCCTTGAAGGACAAGAACAAGAAGCTGGAGGAAGGCGGCCCGGTGTACAGCCCCCCCGCAGAGGTGGTGGTGAAGAAGTCCCTGGGGCAGCGGGTGCTGGACGAGCTGAAGCACTACTACCATGGCTTCCGCCTGCTATGGATCGACACCAAGATCGCGGCACGCATGCTCTGGCGCATCCTCAACGGCCACAGCCTGACCCGCCGGGAGCGCAGGCAGGTAATGGGGACATGTCTAGTCCTTTCTTTTCTTGCTCCCCTCTGATGGATTCCGCCCCTTCCAGTTTCTCCGGATCTGCGCTGACCTCTTCCGCCTGGTGCCGTTCCTTGTGTTCGTGGTGGTGCCGTTCATGGAGTTTCTGCTGCCTGTTGCTGTGAAGCTCTTCCCCAACATGTTGCCATCCACATTTGAGACTCAGTCACTCAAGGTAAGGGCAGCATCCCAACTGCTTGTTTTAGAGTTGGAATGCAGTGCCCTCTCTGCCCTTGCAGGAGGAGAGGCTGAAGAAGGAGCTTCGGGTCAAGCTGGAGCTGGCCAAGTTCCTCCAGGACACCATCGAGGAGATGGCCTTGAAGAACAAGGCAGCCAAGGGCAGCGCCACCAAAGACTTCTCTGTGTTTTTCCAGAAGGTGCTGTGATACGTCTGAGTCCCTGTGACCTCCCCGGGGATGACCCTTGTGACCACTTCCGCAGATCCGGGAAACAGGGGAGAGGCCCAGCAATGAGGAAATCATGCGTTTTTCCAAATTATTTGAGGATGAGCTGACCCTGGACAACCTGACACGGCCGCAGCTGGTGGCCCTGTGCAAGCTGCTGGAGCTACAGTCCATCGGCACCAACAACTTCCTGCGCTTCCAGCTTACCATGCGGCTGCGCTCCATAAAGGCAGACGACAAGGTGAGCCTGGCCATACTCCGCGCCACAGCTCTCCCAGATGATAATTCACTGCTTTGTTTTCTAGCTGATTGCTGAGGAAGGGGTGGACAGCCTGAATGTCAAGGAGCTGCAGGCAGCGTGTCGGGCACGAGGCATGCGGGCCCTGGGCGTCACGGAAGACCGCCTGAGGGGTCAGCTGAAGCAGGTGCGTGAATATTGGCCTGGTGCCAGGCCGGCTGCCCATCTGCTGAACCTGGCCTTGGTTGCAGTGGCTGGACCTGCACCTGCATCAGGAGATCCCCACATCGCTGCTCATCCTGTCCCGGGCCATGTACCTCCCGGACACCCTCTCTCCAGCCGACCAGCTCAAGTCCACACTGCAGACCCTCCCAGAGATTGTGGTACGTGCTGTCGGAGACCCCTTTTACCTCATGGGCTCACCCACAGATGTACCCTCTTCTGAAGGCAAAGGAAGCACAGGTGAAAGTGGCCGAGGTGGAGGGCGAGCAGGTGGACAACAAGGCCAAGCTGGAGGCCACGCTGCAGGAGGAGGCGGCCATCCAGCAGGAGCACCGTGAGAAGGAGCTGCAGAAGCGCTCGGAGGTGGCGGTAAGCGGTGGTCCTGCTCCGTGCCGCGTGGGCGCTGGGCTGGTGTCGCCTTGCCTTTCAGAAGGATTTTGAGCCCGAACGTGTGGTAGCTGCTCCCCAAAGGCCGGGGACCGAGCCACAGCCAGAAATGCCTGACACAGTCCTGCAGTCAGAGACCTTGAAGGACACTGCCCCGGTGCTGGAGGGCTTGAAGGTAATGAGGCAGGTTCTGGGGCCCTGGAGGCTCAGGCTTTGTTGTTTGCCCATTTTTATCCCAGGAGGAAGAGATCACGAAGGAGGAAATCGACATCCTCAGCGATGCCTGCTCTAAGCTGCAGGAGCAGAAGAAGTCACTCACCAAGGAGAAGGAGGAGCTGGAGCTGCTGAAGGAGGATGTGCAGGACTACAGCGAGGTGGGTGGGATTTGCTCCCTGGACTCTGAGACCAAACTTTTTACAACCAAAATAATTTTATTAGGACTTGCAGGAGATCAAGAAGGAACTTTCAAAGACTGGTGAAGAAAAGTACGTGGAAGAATCTAAAGCCAGCAAGAGATTGACAAAAAGGGTGCAGCAAATGATCGGGCAGATCGATGGCTTGATCTCGCAGCTGGAGATGGACCAGCAGGCTGGCAAGCTGGCCCCGGCCAACGGCATGCCCACGGGGTGAGTGGGGTGGTGGGCGCGGGAGAGGGATCCCCGTGGCCACATGCAGGCTGTGCTTCCACAGGGAGAACGTCATCAGTGTCGCTGAGCTCATCAACGCCATGAAGCAAGTCAAGCACATTCCCGAAAGCAAGCTCACCAGCCTGGCCGCAGCACTGGATGAAAACAAGGATGGCAAGGTCAACATCGACGACCTCGTCAAGGTGGGCCTCGCTGGGGACCACGCAGGCCATCCCACCTGAGCCTCTCCCTTTCCCACGTGTGTAGGTGATTGAGCTGGTGGACAAAGAAGATGTTCACATCTCCACCAGCCAGGTGGCTGAGATTGTAGCAACACTGGAAAAAGAGGAGAAGGTGGAGGAGAAGGAGAAGGCCAAAGAGAAGGCAGAGAAGGAGGTCGCAGAGGTGAAGAGCTAGAACCACTGGCCTGGGCACCTGTCCTCCTGCTGTGCCGTCACCCTGGCAAGGGCCGTGAGGGCGATTGCTTTGTGGTGATTCTCAGTGGCTCATCTAATATTTTGGCTGGAATAAATCAGAGACTTCCATAATCAAGTAAATTTTAATTTTCATCATTCCACGGAGATTCAGTCTGTCTGGAATCCCGGAACCCCTCCACAGAATCGTGTCTGGATCCACACTGTGGTGTGGCTGCCACGGCCTCCTGGCTCCAGAGGCAGCTGGGCTGGGCCAAGGCAGGAAGGCGCCCCCATGTGTGTGGCCTCAGTCTCAGCATCTGACTGTGCTGCCCTGTCCCCAGGGAAGAGAATGAGGACCACGTGGACTCCGCCCACACAGAGCTGGCTGCTGTGCCCACCCTCAGGGGCGTCAGGAGACACAGCCTGGCCTCCTCAGGGCTGAAGATGCCTCCATTCGCCTGTGGACCTTGATTTCTAGATTTCAGTGTCAATAGACCTGTCTTCCTGCACACTTTCAGTTGGATGTGGGTCATTGTGGAGACAGAGGTGTCTGCCATCTCTGTGGCCTCTGGAGAGTGACGTCTCCCTGCTGGGAGTGCTGGTTCTCACGTGCGGTTTCCCTTGTGTATCGGAGCTCTTTCTCGGCTTTCTATTTCCCCCAGTTCTTTAAGCAGTCAATTGGCACAGAGTTTCCCACGGGGGCTGCAGTGGATTCACTGTGTCAGGGATGAGCCTGGCTTGGGGGTTGGTGGGGCTCTGAAGCGCATTTGGGGTTCTTTGTAGCTTCTAATGTGAGGTTTGAGTCCAGTGCGCCCACAGCAGCATGCCCTTCTCACCCCTTGCAGTGTTGCAGGCTCAGGCCCCTGGGCTCCTTCAGCAAGCAGGCTAGTCAATGAGGCATGAGGATCCGGCACAGGGCATCCCCTGGGGCTTCAAGGGCAATACCCCCGTGCTTAGGGTTTGCCCTGTGCCCTCTGGGTGGGGTGGCCTCCCCGCACTCGGCAGCATGGCCAGGCTGGCCAGGGCGTGGGCAGGTGGTGTCCTGTGGCACCTCCATCCTCCTGCCCAGCCGGCTGTGTCACACTCATCTTTTTAAGGTCAGGTTGGTTCCTGGCAAAAATGTACCTCCAGGGGCCTCCAAGCATAGGATTTGGAAGACAGGAACGGCACAGGCGTCCAGGAAAGCAGCTGCACTCAGACAATGCCTTCTCCATTACTTGAAGCTTCTTTCTGTTCAGCCATTAAAGAAACTTGACAAAATAGGAACAGGAGATATTTCTCAATTGTAAACCTTTGTGCAGGGACAGTTGGCTTCCAGAGGCTTTCAGCTTTCAGTTATTTGAGAAGTTTGTTTTAGATCCTTAACTAATATTTATGAATTCTCTCACCCTGTGTAAGTAGCCTGGTGTTCGTTTGTCCAAGTGTACTTACCCTTGAGAACAAGTCTTGCAGTTGCCAGGTGTGTGCAGACGCCTCTCCTGTGAGCGGCATCGCGGGCCCAGTCAGCTGCCCCGGCTCTCATCCTCGTCCTCACTGCCTTGGCTGAGCACTGTTGACGTGAACAGCCACTGCAACAGGCAGCCCATCCCACTGTCCCCTCTGCCCTGGACTCCGCATGGCCTCCAAAAGCCAGCTTGCCCTCCGGGTGCTGCAGGGGCTTTGCAGGTGGGGAAGGCTCTGGTGGGTGCCTTTGGTGGCTTCCGTGACATCAGCCGTGCTCTGATGCAGGCTTGCTCCCTCGTCATTCTCCCTCGTCATTCTCCCTCATCGTTCTGTGTGCATTTTTCTCTATGTCCTGACCTTTCTTCTTGCACCTAAAAGTGGTGTCTGGGTGCAAATGTAAGCAGTGGTGGATCCAGAAATATGAGCTTTGTGTAATAAGCTTCTTAAAACAGTCCTTTCTTACACCTGCCCAGGGCCAGACCCTCGGTCTTGGCCTTTTTCAGGAGCTAGGATATCTGCGCCTGGTGAAAATGAAACGAATTCCTGATTTAGGAATTCAGTGTTTCCTCCTCACTCCAGCTAAGCACTCACTTTTTTTTTTTTTTTTTTTTTTTTTTGATACAGAGTCTCGCTCTGTCACCCAGGCTGGAGTGCAGTGGTGCGATCTCGGCTCACTGCAAGCTCCACCTCCCGGGTTCAAGCGATTCTTCTGCCTCAGCCTCCTGAGTAATTGGGATTACAGGCATGCGCCACCATGCCCAGCTAATTTTTTTTTTTTTTTTTGAGACAGAGTCTTGCTCTGTCTCCCAGGCTGGAGTGCAATGGCGTGATCTCGGCTCACTGCCAGCTCCGCTTCCTGGGTTCACGCCATTCTCCTGCCTCAGCCTCCCGAGTAGCCAGGACTACAAGCACCCGCCACCACACCTGGCTAATTTTTTTGTATTTTTATTAGAGACAGTGTTTTACCGTGTTAGCCAGGATGGTCTCGATCTCCTGACTTCGTGATCTACTCACCTCGGCCTCCCAAAGTGCTGGGATTACGGGCAAGTTTTTATTAGAGATGGGGTTTCATCATGTTGGTCAGGCTGGTCTTCAACTCCTGACCTCAGGTGATCCACCCGCCTCAGCCTCCCAAAGTGCTGGGATTACAGGCATGAGCCACCGCGCCCGGCCTGAACTCTCAGTTCTAACGCAGGGATTCAGGAATTGGGCTTTCAGACTCCTTCTGCAGTGTCACAGTCCAGACTTTTTTTAAATGAAGGACACCCCGCAGTGGCTCACAGTGGGTCCCAGGGCTAGCAGGAGCGTGCTGGGGAGCCGGCTCTGTCTTTGTTCGCAGTGGGTCCCGGTGCTGGCAGGAGTGTGCTGGTGAGCCGGCTCTGTCTTTGTAAATCCTTCAGGGGTCCTACGGCTGACTCCACCGGACAGCCCGTCCTGGGCCGTGTTAAGCACCTTTTGTAGAAATCGTATTTTTATTAAAACATCAAATCTGTGTTCCTGTAACAGTGCAGAGTAATAATATTTCTGAACCGTTG